ACAGACATGAGTTTCCAGACTAAGCAGCAATTGAAAATTGACATTTTTTTATAGGAGTAAAATTATATCACATATGAGAAATGACTGAAACTTTATATGAAGTAGCATTCAAATGCAAAGGGTGTCATCATTAGCAATATCACCATTGGTTATTATTCTCATGCTGATTTGGTCAGCCTTTGAACCAGTTTTTCTTTTTTTTTTTCGAGCTGGTAAATCCTGGGTGACTTGGTGAGTATAGAAATTCTGGGTATGCAAAGCTGATCAAAGATGATAATTACTGATATTTAGAAAGTGCTTTCACATACAGTTATCTCAGTAGCTCTAGAGAGAGAAAATATTATTTTCCCCAGTCTGTAGTTCTGGAAGGCTCAGAGAGGTTAGGTGACTTTTACAGAATAATAGAGCTCGTCAGGGTTTGGCTGGCAGTCAAACCCAGGTGGTCAAGTCCAAATCCAACTCACAGTGTTGCTGCTTCTTAAGCGAGTGATTATCCGCCCATCCAGCACACCCCCTCACATATATACTCACAAACATTTACTATGCAAGATCCATGCCCAGTGGGACAGCTGCAGGAGGGATCAGAAGCTGAGGCAGAGAAAAAACCAAAATGCCAATATATTCTGGAGATCATAGAACCGTGTCTCTTTCCCTCTTCAAATGCTGCTAAAAGCACGTAGAGTCTTTCTGGACAGCCGTCCCATGGCTCAGTCTTTTAGGCTTCCCTTAGTCCCTGGACTCAGGCTGACTCTGCTCATGGTGGGTGTAGAAATCTCCCATTCTGCTTAGATGGAGTCTCTGGGGTGTCAGGCATACCCCTGTTGCCTGCATCTACCTCCTTTTCTGTCTGGTTGTTTCTGCTGAGGGTGGCTAGGGACCCTCAACTGAGATGGCCCCCCACAACAGCACTGTTGGACCTAACACACCCTGGGTTCCCGGCTTCTCAGCCACTGGAGCTGCCAGTCTCAAATTACCGGAGGGGAGGGAGGGCAGGCCTGGATCTCAGGATCTCGGTCCTGCATGCAATGCAAGCCTGAGCTCTCCCGCCATAAGGCTGCAGCGGTGTGGGCTCCTTGTGCCCAGATCCTTTGTATTCATAGGGGGAAGTGGAAGACCACGCTGCCTGACTGAGACTTTATTATAGAGGCTCAGGAAAAAGATGAACTGGTCCCATTCCTGCATCTCCTTTTGCTGGATCTACTTTGCTGCTTCCAGACTGAGAGGTGAGAGGCTGGTGACACGTAACCTATCTTGTGAATGTTAATCCAGATCCCTCTTGTTGAGTAGCTGCAGAGACGGCAGATGGAAAATATGCTCAGAAGTTGTTTAATGACCTTTTTGAAGATTATTCTAATGCTCTTCGTCCAGTGGAAGATACAGATAAAGTCCTGAATGTGACCCTGCAGATTACGCTCTCTCAGATTAAGGATATGGTGAGTAACACATGGTGCTGACTCTGTGGAATTAGGTAAAGCGACATCTGGATTCATTGTGTAGGATGAAAGAAACCAAATTCTGACTGCTTATTTGTGGATCCGCCAAATCTGGCACGATGCCTATCTCACGTGGGACCGAGATCAGTACGATGGCCTAGACTCCATCAGGATCCCCAGTGACCTCGTGTGGAGGCCAGACATCGTCTTATATAACAAGTAAGTGCAGCTCAGAACTGAGGCTTTTCAGGTGCGGCTTTCATTTTCCTTATCTGACCTTCAGGGCTGATGATGAATCTTCAGAGCCTGTGAACACCAATGTGGTCCTGCGGTATGATGGGCTGATCACCTGGGATGCACCGGCCATCACCAAAAGCTCCTGTGTGGTGGATGTCACCTACTTCCCTTTTGACAACCAGCAGTGCAACCTGACTTTTGGTTCCTGGACCTACAATGGCAATCAGGTGGACATATTCAACGCCTTGGACAGCGGAGATCTCTCTGACTTCATTGAAGATGTGGAATGGGAGGTCCATGGCATGCCCGCTGTGAAGAATGTGATCTCCTATGGCTGCTGCTCTGAGCCTTACCCGGATGTCACATTCACCCTCCTTCTGAAGAGGAGGTCCTCGTTCTATATCGTCAACCTCCTCATCCCATGCGTCCTCATATCTTTTCTGGCTCCTCTGAGTTTTTATCTCCCAGCAGCCTCCGGAGAAAAGGTCTCCCTGGGAGTGACCATCCTGTTGGCCATGACTGTATTTCAGCTAATGGTGGCAGAAATCATGCCGGCCTCAGAAAATGTGCCCCTGATAGGTGAGTCCAAGTGTCTTCCACTTCAAGCCCAGAAATTCAGTTACGGTTGTTATTTTAATTCCAGGTAAATACTACATAGCCACGATGGCCCTGATCACAGCCTCCACTGCGTTGACCATCATGGTGATGAATATCCACTTCTGTGGGGCCGAGGCCCGGCCGGTGCCACACTGGGCCAGGGTGGTCATCCTGAAATACATGTCCAGGGTCTTGTTTGTCTATGATGTGGGTGAAAGCTGCCTCAGCCCGCACCACAGTAGAGAGCGGGACCACCTCACGAAAGTTTATAGCAAACTCCCAGAGTCTAACCTGAAAGCAGCCAGGAACAAAGACCTTTCCAGAAAGAAGGACATGAACAAACGCTTAAAGAACGACCTGGGCTGCCAGGGTAAGAACCCTCAGGAGGCCGAGAGTTACTGTGCACAGTACAAAGTGCTGACGAGGAATATTGAGTACATCGCCAAGTGCCTCAAAGACCACAAGGCCACCAATTCCAAGGGGAGTGAATGGAAGAAGGTGGCGAAAGTCATAGACCGATTCTTCATGTGGATTTTTTTCATTATGGTGTTTGTGATGACTATTTTGATCATAGCAAGAGCGGATTAGTCACAGATATTGGCTTTGCTATCTGGGTAGAAATTAATACAATTCCCTGTGATCTATTCCAATGTTCTTCCAAGATTTTTGTTCATCTATAATTTAGGGGTTATGTTGTCTGTGCTTTTTATTTTTAGCTTCAAATGAATGTCGAAGCTATCTGCTCTGTTAAATTAAGCAGAAGAACCAAAATTTCAAGGGTAGGAAGATGGAAGAAATAGGGAAAGAGCCCTTTTATAGCCCACCGTAGTGGTGGGTGACTGGCCTCTAGTTTATATAATTATTTACCTCTTTGGCAGTACAGATAACAAAATACACTTTACTGGTAAAATTTAAAACAAAAAAGGCAAAACAAAACAAACTCATTTTCCCCTTAGTTCCCATTAAAATATGCATTTGAAAAATGAAATAGTCATATATATATTAGTGTGATTTAAGTCTCAATGGTACCTTATTCAGGCATAGTGCATTTGAAGTCATATCTCAAATAGTGGAATAAAAGGTTTTGTCCCATGTAAAGAAAGTCTAAGCATCAGCTGTTTAATGGGGAAAAGAACTTTCTTCATAATGGTGATGTCGTATATGTTGGTTATGTTTTATATAAACCCAAAAGATGAAGTCATTCCTGCATTTACCCTTTGATTAAAATATGATAGATGAAGCTGTTCCTGCATTTAGTCTTGTATTAAAATAAGGTGATTAGCAAGCTGGGCTCATCCATTCATTCATTGAACTTTT